AACCAGACCAGAGCTTTCTGAGTGAGAAATTGTATCTTAGTCATTTCTGTTTCTGCTCTGGGCACAAGCTTGTGTCAATGTAGGTTCTCAGCCAATCCTGTCTGAATCCAACCCCCAGGTGATCCCCAACAACTCTCAAAATAATCTAAGATTTCTGTGACCCTAGTGCCAAGCTCACCTGCCTACAAGTGTCTGAATCTAGTTTACCTTCCCTGTCTCATCACTGCACCCATCTCTCCTGGACTCCTGCTGCAACCTTCCTCCCTGTCCAGTGAATTTCGCCCTCCTCCTCCCATCCCAGTCGCCACAATTGGCAAATATCAACCAAAAGGAAAAAAGATGGGAAACAAGTTTTTTTTTTTTTTTTTTTTTTTTTTTTTAAGGCGGAGTCTCACTCTGTTGCCCAGGCTGGAGTGCAGTGGTGTGATTTCGGCTCACTGCAACCTCCGCCTCCCGGGTTCAAGCGATGCTCCTGCCTCAGCCTTCTGAGTAGCTGAGACTACAGGCGCACACCACCACGCCAGGCTATTTTTTTTTTCTTTTTTATACAAGAGTTTTGCTCTGTCGCCCAGGCTGGAGTGCAATGGCGCTATCTCAGCTCACTGCAACCTCCGCCTCCTCGGTAAGAAAACTGTCATGACAGAGAGGTTAAGACTCTAGTCCAAGGTCTGTGCTAAAGCCAGCCCAGCGGACTGTCGGCAGAATGAACCAACGGGAAAGAGGTCAGAAGGAGCCAGATCCGCCAGTGCCAGCCCTCTCCAGGGCTCCCTGGGGACCCCCAGCGGGCAAGGGCTGCAGGCGGCCCAGGCTAAACGTGCAGTGAGTCCCGCTCTCAGAGGTATCTGCGCCCCGCCTGCCTCCGCCCCGCCCCTTGTTCTGGTTTGTCCAGTCCCACAGAGTCCCACAGTCTTCATGTAAATGAGGCACCCAGAGAGAGCCTATGCGAGCGTGGCAGGGGCGTGGCCTTCCACCTCCCGAGCATCGCTCTGATTCATTGTTAAAATAAAGAGGCCATGACCCTGGCACTCCCACCCCGGCAGCCCCTGTGCGTGGAAACCCAGCCAAGGTTAGCACTGGGCCTCAGAAAAGAGGAGCTGGTGCTGTCGCCCCCACCGCATTCCCTTCTCCAGGTCTGATGATGGAGGAGCCTTGGCCCTGGCTGTCCCAGGGGAGGAGGTGAAATTCCTCAGCTCTCCACCAAGATTGGCCACAAAAGCCTGATCCCCTGGAACACAGCAGGTGAGGATGGATGTGGGCAGGTGACCTGGGGGTCTGGTCTTTGCCTCCCCCTCATTTTTGCCAGGCCTCACATAGACGGTCAGCCATTGGATCATAGGAACTGCCCTGGCCTGACTCACCCAATATGGAGGAGGTGCCTGGGGATGCCCTGTGTGAACACTTTGAGGCCAACATACTTACCCAGAACCGCTGTCAAAACTGCTTCCACCCTGAGGAGGCCCATGGAGCAAGATACCAGGTGGGCCAGTTTTCCACGTGGTTGGGGTGGTTTGAGCTGTCTCCTCTCTCCAACCCTGGCCCAGGAGCTCAGGAGCCCTTCAGGTGCTGAGGTGCCCTACTGCGACCTGCCTCGATGTCCACCTGCCCCTGAGGACCCACTCAGCGCCTCAACCTCCGGCTGCCAGTCTGTGGTGGACCCAGGCCTCAGGCCAGGGCCCAAGAGGTGGGTAGAGTCCCAGGGCCCAGGAAGGGCTTCCATTACTTTTTGGGTCTGTCTCCTCTCCCAGGGGCCCATCCCCCTCAGCAGGGCTCCCAGAAGAGGGTCCCACAGCTGCCCCCAGGAGCAGGAGCCGGGAGCTTGAGGCAGTACCCTATCTGGAGGGCCTGACCACTTCCTTGTGTGGCAGCTGCAACGAGGACCCCGGCTCTGACCCCACCTCCAGCCCTGACTCCGCCACCCCTGATGATACCAGCAACTCGTCCTCTGTGGTGAGCCAGGAGTGGGAGTTTGGGGGACAAGACAAACATACTTTCTCCTCCCCTTCTCTGGCAGGACTGGGACACTGTTGAGAGGCAGGAGGAGGAGGCCCCCAGCTGGGACGAGCTCGCAGTGATGATCCCGAGGAGGCCTCGGGAGGGGCCGAGAGCTGACAGCTCCCAAAGGGCTCCGTCTCTCCTCACCAGGTCCCCTGTGGGAGGAGATGCTGCAGGCCAGAAAAAGGAGGGTGAGTCCTTCTGCCAGGTTGGTTCCCATGGTCCTTACCTTGAGCCCCTCTCTTCTCTCTCCAGACACCGGCGGTGGGGGCCGGAGCGCAGGACAGCACTGGGCAAGGCTCCGGGGAGAAAGCGGGTTGTCCCTGGAGCGGCACCGGTCAACACTGACCCAGGCTTCCTCCATGACACCACACAGTGGACCTCGAAGCACCACGTCTCAGGCTTCTCCTGCCCAAAGGGACACTGCTCAGGCTGCCTCTACACGTGAAATCCCCAGAGCCTCCTCTCCCCATCGAATCACCCAAAGGGACACCTCCAGGGCCTCATCCACCCAACAGGAAATCTCCAGGGCCTCATCCACCCAACAGGAAACCTCCAGGGCCTCATCCACCCAAGAGGACACCCCTAGGGCCTCATCCACCCAAGAGGACACCCCCAGGGCCTCATCTACACAGTGGAACACCCCCAGAGCTTCCTCTCCCTCACGAAGCACCCAACTGGATAACCCCAGAACCTCTTCTACCCAGCAGGACAACCCCCAAACTTCTTTTCCTACTTGTACTCCCCAGCGGGAAAACCCCAGGACACCCTGTGTCCAGCAGGACGATCCCAGAGCCTCCTCTCCCAACAGAACCACTCAACGAGAGAATTCCAGAACATCCTGTGCCCAGCGGGACAATCCCAAAGCCTCCAGAACCTCCTCTCCCAATAGAGCCACACGAGACAACCCCAGAACATCCTGCGCCCAGCGGGACAATCCCAGAGCCTCCTCTCCCAGTAGAGCTACACGAGACAACCCCACAACATCCTGTGCCCAGCGGGACAATCCCAGAGCCTCCAGAACCTCCTCTCCCAATAGAGCCACACGAGACAACCCCAGAACATCCTGTGCCCAGCGGGACAATCCCAGAGCCTCCTCTCCCAGTAGAGCTACACGAGACAACCCCACAACATCCTGTGCCCAGCGGGACAATCCCAGAGCCTCCAGAACCTCCTCTCCCAATAGAGCCACACGAGACAACCCCAGAACATCCTGCGCCCAGCGGGACAATCCCAGAGCCTCCTCTCCCAATAGAGCTGCACGAGACAACCCCACAACATCCTGTGCCCAGCGGGACAATCCCAGAGCCTCCAGAACCTCCTCTCCCAATAGAGCCACACGAGACAACCCCAGAACATCCTGTGCCCAGCGGGACAATCCCAGAGCCTCCTCTCCCAATAGAGCTACACGAGACAACCCCACAACATCCTGTGCCCAGCGGGACAATCCCAGAGCCTCCAGAACCTCCTCTCCCAATAGAGCCACACGAGATAACCCCAGAACATCCTGTGCCCAGCGGGACAATCCCAGAGCCTCCTCTCCCAACAGAACCACCCAACAAGACAGCCCCAGAACATCCTGTGCCCGACGGGACGATCCCAGAGCCTCCTCTCCTAACAGAACCATCCAACAAGAGAACCCCAGAACATCCTGTGCCCTACGGGACAATCCCAGAGCCTCCTCTCCCAGCAGAACCATCCAACAAGAGAACCCCAGAACATCCTGTGCCCAACGGGACGATCCCAGAGCCTCCTCTCCTAACAGAACCACCCAACAAGAGAACCCCAGAACATCCTGTGCCCGACGGGACAATCCCAGAGCCTCCTCTCGCAACAGAACCATCCAGCGAGACAACCCCAGAACATCCTGTGCCCAGCGGGACAATCCCAGAGCCTCCTCTCCTAACAGAACCATCCAACAAGAGAACCTCAGAACATCCTGTACCCGACAGGACAATCCCAGGACCTCCTCTCCCAATAGAGCCACACGAGACAACCCCAGAACATCCTGTGCCCAGCGGGACAATCTCAGAGCCTCCTCTCCCATCAGAGCCACCCAACAGGACAACCCCAGAACTTGTATTCAACAGAACATCCCCAGATCATCTTCTACCCAACAAGACAACCCTAAAACCTCTTGTACCAAACGAGATAACCTCAGACCCACTTGTACACAGCGGGACCGCACACAGTCCTTTTCCTTTCAACGAGACAACCCTGGAACCTCCTCATCTCAATGCTGCACCCAAAAGGAGAATCTGAGACCATCATCTCCCCACCGCTCCACTCAATGGAACAATCCCAGGAATTCATCTCCCCATCGTACTAACAAAGACATCCCCTGGGCCTCGTTTCCCCTCCGGCCAACTCAGAGTGATGGTCCCCGAACCTCTTCCCCATCTCGCTCCAAGCAAAGCGAGGTTCCCTGGGCATCCATCGCCCTCCGGCCAACCCAAGGTGACAGGCCTCAGACATCCTCTCCCAGCAGGCCAGCCCAGCATGACCCACCCCAGTCCTCCTTTGGCCCCACCCAGTACAACTTGCCATCCCGGGCCACCTCTTCCTCCCATAACCCAGGCCACCAGAGCACCTCCCGAACTTCCTCACCTGTGTACCCCGCTGCCTATGGGGCTCCCCTGACCTCTCCTGAGCCCTCCCAGCCTCCATGTGCTGTGTGCATTGGGCACCGGGATGCCCCTCGAGCCTCTTCGCCCCCTCGCTATTTGCAGCACGACCCCTTCCCCTTCTTCCCAGAGCCCCGCGCCCCTGAGAGTGAACCGCCCCACCACGAGCCTCCCTATATACCACCTGCTGTGTGCATTGGACACCGAGATGCCCCCCGGGCGTCCTCGCCCCCCCGCCACACCCAATTTGACCCCTTCCCCTTCCTCCCAGACACATCAGATGCCGAGCATCAGTGTCAGTCCCCCCAACACGAGCCCCTTCAGCTCCCTGCACCTGTGTGTATTGGGTACCGAGATGCACCCCGGGCCTCCTCCCCACCACGCCAGGCCCCAGAGCCTTCCCTCTTATTCCAGGACCTCCCCAGGGCCAGCACAGAGAGCCTTGTCCCTTCCATGGACTCTCTGCACGAGTGCCCCCACATCCCCACCCCTGTGTGCATTGGGCACCGGGATGCACCCTCCTTCTCATCCCCACCACGCCAGGCTCCTGAGCCATCCCTCTTCTTCCAGGATCCCCCTGGAACTAGTATGGAGAGCCTGGCCCCCTCCACTGACTCTCTGCATGGCTCCCCAGTGCTGATCCCCCAAGTGTGCATCGGGCACCGGGATGCACCCCGAGCCTCCTCCCCACCCCGCCACCCACCCAGTGACCTAGCGTTCCTGGCACCCTCACCTTCACCGGGCAGCTCTGGGGGCTCCCGGGGCTCAGCGCCTCCCGGGGAGACCAGGCACAACTTGGAGCGGGAGGAGTACACTGTGCTGGCCGACCTGCCCCCACCCAGGAGGCTGGCCCAGAGACAGCCAGGGCCCCAGGCGCAGTGCAGCAGCGGGGGCCGCACCCACAGCCCTGGCCGTGCAGAGGTGGAGCGCCTCTTCGGGCAAGAGCGCAGGTGAGCCCGGGGGTGGGGTCAGCCAGGTGGGCTCCCTCAGAGGAGTGGCTGCATTTGCTCATAGGAAGTCCGAGGCAGCGGGGGCCTTCCAGGCCCAGGACGAGGGACGGTCACAGCAGCCCAGCCAAGGCCAGAGCCAACTTCTCCGAAGACAGTCCAGCCCTGCCCCCAGCAGGCAGGTGAGCACTGCCAGCTGTCTGGGGCCCCGCACGAGCCTCACCTACCCCCTCACCTCATCCCCAGGTGACCATGCTCCCTGCCAAACAGGCAGAACTGACCCGGCGGAGCCAAGCAGAGCCCCCTCATCCTTGGAGTCCTGAGAAGAGACCTGAGGGAGATCGGCAGCTCCAGGGGTCCCCGCTGCCCCCCAGGACATCAGCCAGGACCCCTGAGAGGGAGCTGCGGACACAGAGACCTCTGGAGAGTGGCCAAGCAGGCCCAAGACAGCCTCTGGGGGTGTGGCAGAGTCAGGAGGAACCGCCAGGGTCCCAGGGCCCTCATAGACACCTAGAAAGGAGCTGGAGCAGCCAGGAGGGAGGCCTGGGCCCTGGGGGCTGGTGGGGATGTGGAGAGCCCAGCCTGGGGGCAGCCAAAGCCCCGGAGGGAGCATGGGGGGGCACTTCCAGGGAGTACAAGGAGAGCTGGGGGCAGCCAGAGGCCTGGGAGGAGAAGCCCACTCATGAGCTCCCCAGAGAACTAGGAAAGAGAAGCCCACTCACGAGCCCCCCTGAGAACTGGGGAGGCCCCGCAGAGTCCTCACAATCCTGGCACTCTGGGACACCCACTGCTGTGGGCTGGGGGGCAGAGGGAGCGTGTCCATACCCGCGTGGCTCTGAGAGGCGACCCGAGCTTGACTGGAGGGATCTGCTTGGCCTTCTCCGGGCACCAGGAGAGGGGGTCTGGGCCCGTGTCCCCAGCCTGGACTGGGAGGGCCTCTTGGAGCTCCTGCAGGCCAGGCTGCCCCGCAAGGACCCAGCTGGACACAGGGATGACCTGGCCAGGGCTTTAGGGCCAGAGCTGGGTCCCCCAGGCACAAACGATGTCCCTGAGCAGGAGTCACACAGCCAGCCAGAAGGCTGGGCCGAGGCCACCCCAGTCAATGGACACAGCCCCGCACTGCAGTCCCAGAGCCCGGTCCAGCTGCCCAGCCCTGCCTGCACCTCCACCCAGTGGCCAAAGATCAAAGTGACAAGAGGACCAGCGACCGCAACTCTGGCAGGCCTGGAGCAGACGGGCCCCCTGGGGAGCAGGAGCACTGCGAAGGGCCCCAGCTTGCCAGAGCTGCAGGTAAGGAGGTTTCCACCCTCCCAAGGGTAGCCGGGCTAAGCTGTGTTCTTTTTTTAATCTCCAGTTCCAACCAGAGGAGCCTGAGGAGTCAGAACCAAGCAGAGGCCAAGACCCCCTGACTGACCAGAAGCAGGCAGACTCGGTAGCTGGGTCATGGGTGTGGGTACATACGGTACCTGGGGCCAACACTGGACCCTGTTTGACAGGCAGACAAGAGGCCAGCAGAGGGCAAGGCTGGGAGCCCGCTCAAGGGCCGACTGGTGACCTCATGGCGGATGCCCGGGGACCGGCCCACGCTGTTCAATCCGTTCCTGCTGTCTCTGGGGGTCCTCAGGTGGCGAAGGGTAGGCTGGCTCCAGTGGGGACTGGAGGGGTGCCCAACTCACCTCCCTCCTCATCTCCCCACAGCCCGATCTGCTCAACTTCAAGAAGGGATGGATGTCGATCTTGGACGAGCCTGGAGAGGTAAGAGGACTGAGGCCGGAGGGGAGGAAGCTACACTGGCTCTTTCATTCCATCCTCCTTGCAGCCTCCCTCCCCCTCGCTCACCACCACCTCTACTTCGCAGTGGAAGAAACATTGGTTTGTGCTGACAGATTCAAGTCTCAAATATTACAGAGACTCCACTGCTGAGGAGGTGAGGCCATGGGTGTACTGATGAACCCCCGGCACACGGACCATAGTGGGCCCTCTTGCTCCAGGCAGATGAGCTGGATGGTGAGATCGACCTGCGTTCCTGCACGGATGTCACTGAGTACGCGGTGCAGCGCAACTATGGCTTCCAGATCCACGTGAGGCTGTGTGCAGCTTGGGGGCTGGTGGTTGTGGCAACCTACCCATGCGGTGGCCTTGCAGACCAAGGATGCTGTCTATACCTTGTCGGCCATGACCTCAGGCATCCGGCGGAACTGGATCGAGGCTCTGAGAAAGACCGTACGTCCAACTTCAGCCCCAGATGTCACCAAGTACGTACTAAGCTGGACTGGGGCCTTGAGGGACCCACCTGACGTGGCTCTGCTGGTGCCCTAGGCTCTCGGACTCTAACAAGGAGAACGCGCTGCACAGCTACAGCACCCAGAAGGGCCCCCTGAAGGCAGGGGAGCAGCGGGCGGGCTCTGAGGTCATCAGCCGGGGTGGCCCTCGGAAGGCGGACGGGCAGCGTCAGGCCTTGGACTACGTGGAGCTCTCGCCGCTGACCCAGGCTTCCCCGCAGCGGGCCCGCACCCCAGCCCGCACTCCTGACCGCCTGGCCAAGCAGGAGGAGCTGGAGCGGGACCTGGCCCAGCGCTCCGAGGAGCGGCGCAAGTGGTTTGAGGCCACAGACAGCAGGACCCCAGAGGTGCCTGCTGGTGAGGGGCCGCGCCGGGGCCTGGGTGCCCCCCTGACTGAGGACCAGCAAAACCGGCTTAGTGAGGAGATCGAGAAGAAGTGGCAGGAGCTGGAGAAGCTGCCCCTGCGGGAGAATAAGCGGGTGCCCCTCACTGCCCTGCTCAACCAAAGCCGCGGAGAGCGCCGAGGGCCCCCAAGTGACGGCCACGAGGCACTGGAGAAGGAGGTAGGCACCACGGCTGGCTCTCTAGGAGGCCCCAGGTCCCACTGACCACCCTTCTCCCTCGTAGGTTCAGGCTCTTCGGGCCCAGCTGGAGGCGTGGCGTCTCCAAGGGGAGGCTCCTCAGAGTGCACTGAGATCCCAGGAGGATGGCCACATCCCCCCGGGCTACATCTCACAGGTAAGGCCGGGGGGCTGTTTTTCAGGGGGAGGCAGCCTGTGACACCCTGGCGTCCGGCCCACAGGAGGCATGTGAGCGCAGCCTGGCAGAGATGGAGTCCTCGCACCAGCAGGTGATGGAGGAGCTGCAGCGGCACCACGAGCGGGAGCTGCAGCGCCTGCAGCAGGAGAAGGAGTGGCTCCTGGCTGAGGAGACGGCAGCCACGGCCTCAGGTATGGACCCTGGGGGGGGCACAGTGGGCTGGGTCTCTCTTGTGCCTCTCTGCCCTGCTTCCAGCCATTGAAGCCATGAAGAAGGCCTACCAGGAAGAGCTGAGCCGAGAGCTGAGCAAAACACGGAGTCTCCAGCAGGGCCCGGATGGCCTCCGGAAGCAGCACCAGTAAGATGATGCCGGGGCCCAACTGCCCACCCCTATGCTCTCCTCTGCTCCTCCTCTGGGGCAGGTCAGATGTGGAGGCACTGAAGCGAGAGCTGCAGGTGCTATCGGAGCAGTACTCGCAGAAGTGCCTGGAGATTGGGGCACTCATGCGGCAGGCTGAGGAGCGCGAGCACACGCTGCGCCGCTGCCAGCAGGAGGGCCAGGAGCTGCTGCGCCACAACCAGGTGGGCCTGGCCCCAGGTTGGGGGGACACGGGCACCCCTCCCCTGACCACCGTGCCTCTCCCAGGAGCTGCATGGCCGCCTGTCAGAGGAGATAGACCAGCTGCGCGGCTTCATTGCCTCGCAGGGCATGGGCAATGGCTGCGGGCGCAGCAACGAGCGGAGTTCCTGCGAGCTAGAGGTGAGTGTCCTCACTAGCACCAGGCAGCCCAGGCCCTGGGTCAGTCCAGCACCTATATCCCCAGGTGCTGCTTCGCGTAAAAGAAAACGAACTCCAGTACCTAAAGAAGGAGGTGCAGTGCCTCCGGGACGAGCTCCAGATGATGCAGAAGGTAGGTCCTTCCGCTGGGCTGGGGGCCGTCGGTCATGCCCTCATACCTGCCTCCTGCCCCCCAGGACAAGCGCTTCACCTCGGGAAAGTACCAGGACGTCTATGTGGAGCTGAGCCACATCAAGACACGGTCTGAGCGGGAGATCGAGCAGCTGAAGGAGCACCTGCGTCTTGCCATGGCCGCCCTCCAGGAGAAGGAGTCGATGCGCAACAGCCTGGCTGAGTAGAGGTGGATGCCGAGGCGTGTGCCCTGCAGGGTGGAGGCCTCAGCCCTGCCGCACCTTGTCTTTCAGGTCCCGCCCAGCTGCAGACCCTCCAGGCTGGAGGACCAGCCGCCCTCCTTCCCTCCTGGATGGAAGTAAAAAGCCAAGCTTTCTCCCCACCCTCTGTGGGCCACACGTGCACTTGCACCCACCACACACACACACACACACACACACACACACACAGACACACAGACACATACGCACACACGTGCACACATGTACACACGGATACACACACACACACACACACTGCATATCTGAGCGCGCCCCTCGCACTGGGTCTCACCTTGCACCTTCTTCAGGATTTTATATGTGAAGAGATTTTTATATAGATTTTTTTCCTTTTTTTCCAAAACACTTTATACTTTAAAAAAAAAAAAAAAAAGCAATTCCTGGTGGCTGTGTGCCTCCAACCCTGGTCCCCCTCTGTCTCCAGCCACCCTCTGCTTGGGCTTCTGAGCTGGTGGCCCTGGCCCAGAGGTCTGGCGGAGGCCCAGGCAGCAGCCATGGCGGGGTGTCTCTACAGGGGAGAGGCGGGAGCCTGCCACCCTCTTCCTGCCCTACCTCCTACTAACACTTCCTGCCCCATTTGGACCCGTACCATGGGGCTCAGGACAGAGGGAGCTAGCAGCTGGCCTCCATGGCCCCACAGCCTCCTTCGAGGCTGTGCTGGGTGCAGAACCGCCAGAGCCACCCAAAAGGTGTTTCTCTTCTGCTCCCTGAACCTCTTAACTTAATAAAACGTTCCAGCAGCTCTGGTGTCCTAGATGGCTGGCAGAACAGGAATGGAGATTGGGGTTTCTTGAAGTGGCTTCCCCACTCACACCCTACCCACACCCCACCCTTCCTAAAGCAGCGGCCTCTAGGCTTCTGAGGGTGGGGCTGAAAATCCAAGGTCTCCCTTAGTACAGACTGTGACGCCCCCAGTGTGGCTTGCAGGCTAGTGGCAGCGGAAGCATGTGGGAAATAGCAAGTCCAGTCCCACCCCAACCTACTGAACCAGCGTCTGCATTTTAACAGGGTGCCCCAGTGATTCACGTGACCTTCAAAGTCTGAGGAGCCCTGGAGTAGGGCCCAGGGCCCAGGCCTGAGAGAGAGGCCTGGGGCTAAGACTAGCCCTGACCATGACCTTGGGCAAGTCACACCCCTCACTGAGCCTCAGTTTGCTTCTCCATCAAATGGGTGTTTTTCTTTCAGTCCCAGTCCTCTCCTGAGGCTTTTCCCAGAGGTCATGCCCAGCCCTGGGCAGGGGTGAGGGCAGGGTTGTGGCTGCCAGGCACAGGTCCAGCGGGCTGGGAGTCCTCACCATGGCTGGCTGTGCTGATTATGGTTGCATGGGGCTGGGAAGAGGTCCCATTTCTGAGCCACAGAAACAGGCCACATCCAGTAGGGGTCCTGGAAGGCTGTGAGAACCCAGAGGAGACCCTGACCCAGCCTGCAGGTAGAAGACTGCCTTTGGAGGCAGCTTTGAAAGATGACTCTTCCAGATGGAAGAATCAGGAAGGGCCTTCCCACGTGGAGGCACCAGCAGGAGCAAACGTCCCTGGTGTGTTCAGGCAAAGAGCCACAGGAGAGTGACCTCGTGGAGTGGGAAGAGATTGTTTCCCATTCCCTTGCCAGGGATTGGTTGAGGAATGGACAAGGCTTGCAGTTCACGCAAGCCAGTGAAATGCGAGGGGAAGTCTTGGGAGTGGGGTGGAGGAGGTCATCTGGGAAGGGTGTCCTTGGTCTTAAAAAGAGGCACAAGAGGCCGGGCGCGGTGGCTCTTGCCTATTATCCTAGCACTTTGGGAGGCCAAGGCAGGGGGATCACTTGAGGTCAGGAGTTCGAGACCAGCCTGGCCAACATGGTGAAACCCCGTCTCTACTAAAAATACAAAAAATTAGCCAGACGTGGTGCCAAGCACCTGTAATCCCAGCTACTCAGGAGGCTGAGGCAGGAGAATCACTTGAACCCAGGAGGCAGAAGTTGCAGTGAGCCAAGATCGCGCCACTGCACTCCAGCCTGTGTGACAAGGGCGAAACTCCATCTCAAAAAAAAAGGGGGAGGGTGGCGCAAGGAGAGGACACCTCTCTCCTGGCCCTGTCGCCATCTTCCCTCATCAATAGCTAAAAATGGCAAAGAAGAAAGAGCCAGGACCCCGTGCCATCAAATCCTCCGGCCTTGTGCTGCCCTGTCTCGGCACTGCTTGCCTTAGGAGATCAGGAGTGTTCCTAGCCACTGGGAGATGGGATGCCTGCCACTGGCAGCTCTGCCGTCCATCCTCACCATCCCACCGTCCCCCCAAGACAGCTCTCCATCCCATCCTCTGCCTCCCTTCTAGCCTCAACCTAACTCAGGGCTCCCCCGTCTCACACCTGGGTTGCAGGAACATCCTCTTCACCAACCCCCCTCCCATCCCTCCTCAGGGCTGCCTAGGGCAGCTACAAAAACCAGGCCAGCCTCTGAAAGGTGCTCCACATCTCATTAAAAACCGTGAAATCGCACTGCCCCACTATCAGAATAGCTCAGAGGAGAAGGTCTGCCAGTACCAAGTGCTGGTGGGGATACGGAGAAGAGCAGCTCCCAGGCGCTGCTGGTGCAAATGTGCTTTGTTGCACCCACGGCAGGAAACTGACCAGCTTCTCATCAAGTTAAATACGCATCTACCCTATGGCCTAGCATTTCCACTCTTGCTTACACATCCAGGAGAAATGAGTCCTTACATGCACAAAAGGATGAGTACCGTAATACTCACATCAGCAAATAAACAATACAGCTGTGTGTCAGTAGTAGAATGAATAAATTGTGGTCGATTCATACGTTAGAATACAGCAATTTAAAAACAACTGCT